CGGGTCTCTGGTTCTAATCACTTGAATCTGACTTCTGGGAAAACTGGCGTCCAGGGACTCCCCCCGGAGACCCATAATCTTCTTGGGGCGACCTCAGGTTGGGGGACTAAGTCCTGCAGGGGACACTTGTTCATCCACTACCAGGGACACCCATCTCTCCCAACTCAAGACTTCTTTTTACTCCCCAAGTTTAAAACTCTGAGGCCACCCCGCCCCCTTCCCTCTCCCTCGCTTAGAATCAGGTATGGACACCGACATTCCAACCTTCTTTCCTTCTTCGGCGCTCCTGAAGGTAACCGGTGCGCGTGCGCACGTCAATCCGAGGGTGTGTGCGCCCAGTTTCCGGCGCCGCGGGACACCCACAACCGCGGGGCTGTCCCTCAGCTCGGCCGCCCGCCCCGCCCCGCCCCCCCGGACCCGCCTCCCAGCCCCGCCCCGGGCCCTCCTCGCCGCGCCCGCTCCGTCCCGCGCCCTCCACCGCCCTACGGCCTGGGCCCGCCTCCACCCTGCCTCTCCGTGGTTCCCCGGGCTGCCCCTGCCCCCGCCCCCGCCCCCGCCACCTCCCCCGCCGTCGCCCAATTCCCCCAGCCCCCACCCTCGGCTGCTGCCCGAGCTTCCTCCACGCGCCGTGCAGTCTCCACGGCGACGCTGCGTTCCCGACTCGGAGCCCCCAGCTCCGCGCGAGCAGCTAGCCGGGCTGGCTCTCGGTGTGTGCCCTTCGGATGGTCTGCTGAAGAGGGCCGCCAGCTGGTAAGACACTCCGAGGCAACGACCGGTCTCCCTCTCCCTAGCCCGGTGTGCAGTCTGACCCAGCCCCCACAGCAGACCACCCCCAGACCGGGCGCCCGAGTCTGCGGACCGCTCTACCGCACCTGGTTCTGGCTCTGGGCCCCGGGCCCCGTGGCTGCCAGGGGCCGCCGGGAAGGGAGGATGCGCGCCACTGGGGTGCGCCTGGCTTGCGGCACCCTCCTCCCGCAGTGGTCGGAAGAGGTGAGGAAGCGCCGTTCGTGTCTACACGGGTGTGGAGATAACTGGGCGATTCTGACAGGCTTGTCTACACTACCATTCTTTGACCGGCCGGTGCACACGCACCAACTCCTTCCCCGCAAATAACGAAGATGGCCCAGCCCATCCCAGGGCTTCCCGACCCCCTTCCCTCAGTCCTTGCCCTTGCCCGGAATTCTTTTACTTATTTTTGGAAAATTAGTTAAGACATCACTACTAGCTAGATATAACTTGCTAGCCATACAAATTTCGATGGAATTTGGACAAATCATTTATATTCCCGGGCCTTATTCTCATCTTATGAGATGATGAAATTGACTTGAAACTTCCAAAATGTTGATATTGTTCTTTTGACTACTCAAACTACTCTACACTGAGCCCCTGTGGCATTTAAAGTAACACATGGTATAATGATCAATTTATTGTTTGGCATAGGTGTCTTGGCTGAATCTTATTTTTACCCTAGGAGAACCCCTGGAAGTCGCTTTTTAAAAATCTGAAAAGGACACCGGAAATGTCTTTTAATATGTTTCATTTTTCTAAAAACCAAATACAATGATCCCCAAATCCAACTTATTTTTTAATTTTTATTTTGTTTTTTGTGAATTGAAATAGTTTTGGTTTTTGTAATCTCTGGAGAACAATAATAACAATAACATTTCTCTTTACGTGTTAAGAGTTTTCCAGAGCTGAAATTCCAGCATCTCTAGGTATTTCATTGCACCCACTCCAGAATTCCAGAGCTTTCTACCTACGCTCACCGGTTGAGCCACATCCTCAGTGTTTTCTCCCTTCTTTGCCCCATCCAGTTTCGGCGTTTAGAACTGGCTTCATTTGTGACAGTTCACCTTCAGGACTGGCCTCCCTGAGCTGTAAATATTAACAATAGTATAGGAGGAGGAGTTATAGTAACTGCAGTTCTGGCAGGAGATGAGTGCTACTATTATTATTTATTGGTAGCTAATTATTTTAACCTTTGCAATTTAACTCTATAAGGTAGGTGGTGTTTTTATCCACACTTTACAGTTGACTTATGAAGTAAATATTTTGGTTTTTGCAGGACTTCTGTAGACAAGACAGATACTGTAAAGGTGAGAGTATATAATTTTTTTAGGATGTTTTGAATGCTAGTTTTTATTTCTGCTTCTATTTTAGACAGCAAAGAACAAACAGAATGGCAGATTGCTAATGTTTGATCCAAACGGTAAATGATTTATTACTTTGAAAGAATATGTTTAAAATACTGAGGGTATTTTTTTCTCTTTCAGAAAAAGTGATGATTGAATCAAACGAAGCAATGTCAGAGTAAGAAGATGTCTTTGATTGTGCAGCTGATCGCTATTTTTTATTCCCATTTTTATACCTCAAGTAAATGCCTCTTTGGACGCAGACCAAGATTGACAAGCAAACTTAATACCTCACCAACACAGGTCTCTGTAAATGTAGCTAAAACATTCTCAGAAAAGTAAGTTTTAATTAATTTTGTTTTTAGGCCCAAAGAAAATATTTTTTCACTGTCTAACATATAGGAAGGAAGTCCCTTCTAAGAATATTGCAAATAAAGTCTCTTTACAGACTACTGAAAATAGAGTATCTTCAAGGAGTATCGAAAGTAAAGATATCTTAACAAATCTACAGTCTGACCTATTGTCATCTTCCTGCTTAAAAGAAAGCACAGGTAATAACATTTGTTTCATTGAATTAACTAACCTTTTGATTAAATTAGGTATATTCTCTTTTAGGTGAAGTGAGCAAAGATGCAGTCATTGTAAAGCAGGAGAAAAATAATGAATATTGCCTTCAGGATATTGATGATAAATTGTCAGAATCAGCAGAGGATGATGGTGAAGATGATACCAATGATGAAGATGATGATGAAGATAGTAACCCTAAAAAGAATACTCAGGCCCCACTAGAGTTAATGGCAGAAGTAAGTTTTACTTGTGCATATAATTGAAGAAATTCACTTATCTGAAGAATTTAATGTTTTCCAGTTTCTGAGAGCAGAAATGGCCCGAGAGTACCAGCTGGCAAAAAAATTATGTCAGATGAGTAAGTACAAAATACTTTCATATTTTCTAATCACACACATTCTGTTGTCCATTTTCATTTTCAGTCCTAATCTATGAACCAGAAAATCCTGAGGCCAAGGAGTTTTTCACACTTATTGAAGAAATGTTGCTGATGGGTAATTTTAAAAATTGAAATTCCTTGTTTCTCACCTTAAGCAATCCTCTTCCTTTCTGTGGCAGAGAAAACTCAGAATCATGAGCAAGACGGTGAAAACAGTGATGAAGACAGCAGTGGTGAGAGTAAAGGAGAAAGCGATGAGGAGCTGAGTGACGAGAGCTCTGACGAAGGTGAAGATGGATCATGAGTGTTGCTGCAATACTTGAAGCTTCATGTATTTTCATTAATGTATACCATGCAAATATAAAGACAAGTGACATTTTAGTCTAATTCTTCCTTATTTGGTACAGTTTCTTTTAAGT